GCCATTCCGGGCGGCCGCTCCCTCCGTCCCCTCTCTCCCTTCCCCAAAGCAGCCCGCGGACCGGCAGCAAAGGAACGTGCGAACGCGTGACGCCGCCCGACTGGCTCGCGCTCTCCCGTGCCCCGGCGTCCTCCGCCCGCTCATGGCCCGGGCCGCCGCGGACGAGCGGCGCTGAGGCGGGCCGCGTGGAGACGTGAGGCGGCCGCCGTGGCCCTCACAGTCGGCGTTTCGCCGCCTGCCCGCGGTGCCCGCGCACGCCGGCCGCCATCGCCTTCGCGCCTGGCTGGCGGGGGCGCTGTCCTCCCAGGCCGTCCGCGCCGCTCCCTGGAGCTCGGCGGAGCGCGGCAGCCAGGGCCGGCGGAGGCGCGAGGAGCCGGGCGCCACCGCCGCCGCCGCCGCCGCCGCCGCGGGGGCCATGACCGTGGAGCAGAACGTGCTGCAGCAGAGCGCGGCGCAGAAGGTGAGGCGAGTCCGCCAGCCGGCGGGCCCCACTTCTCCTTCCGACGGGCTGTCCTCTCCCGCTGCGGCCGGGCGCCCCGGCCTCGCCGCCGCCGCCTTCCCGGGCTTCCTCCCCGGTCACCCCCGGCCCCTGCCCATCGCCTCGGGGGCGTCGCGCCCAGAGCCCAGCTGCGTGTGGGAAGCAGAGTGTAGTTTGCGGGCTTCAATCCACTTCCTTCTGCCGATTGTTTTCCCGTAGCAGACGGTGCCAGGTATTGAGAGCGACCCTCACATTCCTACAGTGCTCTGTGTGGCATCTTAATGAAACTTTATTCTCTCCCCTTAAATGAGAAAGAATAGCTAGTTGTCATCCTTTCTGAACCGATTTTGTCTTTCAAAGGTAGTAGTGTACCAGGCCTGCTATTTTGCAAAACGGTCTCCACCAAAATCGAATTACCTGCCTCGCGGGGCAGGCGTGTTGACCAGGTGGACTCTAGAAGTAGGTGGTTTGCTTGGTTTCTTTTCCTTTTAAGGTTTCCCTTTCTTCTTCTTCTTTTCTGTTTTTTTTTTTTTTTTTTTTTTTTTCAATATAGAAACTGTCCCTAAGAGAGGAAACCTTTCTGGCCATGTTATTCCAGGAATCTTTTGTCCCCTAAGTTTGACCTTGTTCTTTCGTTCACCCTTTACTCTTGCATCAGTCACACATTCAAATGGTCACTCACTAAAGAAAACAATTAAAAAACTGTTTGTGAAACTTTATATCTTTAAAGTGAATAGAGATCATTCTGCTATTTTAGATTTTGCTTTCAGAATCTTAAGTGCACTATCATGGCTTGCACCATGTTCTGAAGAGTAGTTGGCCATGATTTAACTTCTTTTTTTAATTTTTAATTTGCGTGAAAAGCATTTTGGGCAAAAGAGTAAACCGTGCCTTAGTTGTGTTGGTATTACGGGGACAGTTAGGGTTTACTGTGATCAACCACCAGAGTTATGTTTGGTTTATCTGGGTGAGTAATGAATGCCCCACCCTGTTGTAGATTTGGTGTAGATTGCAATATTCTACCTGTGCTTGACTTTAGAATAAGACCTGTTCTAAAATGGGCTGTCTACATACAGCCTGCTAAATTTTTGCTTTGAGATTATTTTTAGAATTTTATGATACTGCTTTAAAGTAATCGAAGATACTCAAGTTTGGAAAGCAAGGATAGTGCATTGTTATTTTAGGCACGTTGGGAAAGTTGTTTTTGAGACTTGTATGTTAGTTGATATTATTGGTAAAGTTAGAAGGATATTGCACACTGCACTTTATTTACAGTGAAATAATTCAAGATTTAATAATGAGAATTTAAAAGAGTTTCCTTCCTAATCCTCCCTATTCTATTTTGAATACCTTCAAGTTCAATTTTTAAAGACTTAAGGCTTAGGAAAGAGCACATGGTCATGTGAACGCTAAGCAATATTTAATATGTATGGTACCATTTGTTTATAATTGTCTTCAGTGTTGAATATTAAAGTCTGTTTCAAAGTGAGAAATACCAATTTTTCACTTCCTAAGTTTGAACAATGGGAAGAACTTTGTAAGTTTAGGATTTTTTTATTTTCATTTGATTTTGACTAAACTGTATTAAATAACTATGCAGGCTCTATTGTATGGTTCAGAGGTTATGCATAAAATTGTAGAATCAAGAATCAAGTTAACGAAAGTGATCTTGGCTGTCGAGTCCAATTTCCTACTTTAATGAATCCCCTCCACACACAAAGGGAGTAGTAGTTAATTCAAAATATTATCATTATGATGCTACTTTTAGTATGGCTGTGTTTTAGATCATTTCATTGTTATTGGGGATTTTTTTTAGAGAAACTTTTATACTTCCATAATATTTAGATTGTTTTACAGAAGAAACACTTAAATGTGTTTGCTTTCCGTATTAATACACGATTACTTTGTTACTCATATTAGAACTATTTAAAAATATTTATATGGATACAAGTAAACCATCTACCTCGATAAGTTGACAGATTTAAATCCGTCAAGCTAGTAACCAGGAAGCGGACTTAAAGCTGGTAACTAGGAAGTGAACTTCACACTTAGAAGAAACAAAAGTGAAAGTCTGTTTTTACTCAGACACTTTATGGGTTATCTAAAAGGAGAGGTGTGTAGTGTATATTGCATAGCCAACATTTTAGCCAGTTTTCTTCTCACCTTAAAAAACTGTGTGTACATATGTGTTTTTAAATTTTAAGTATTTACTATTTAAAATTTAAGTATTTACTATTTAGCTATATTATTTTCAAGATTTTTAAAACTTTTATTTTGCAGATGGATGTAAGTTTTTTTGTTGTTTGCAGCACCACACTACACAAAACTTTCATGATTTTTTGGTTCGCCTATAGAATTCATTAGTCTTTGTCACAATGTAGTATGATGAGGCAAGAGGCTGCCTTTCCCTTTTGATGTGTTCTTTGCTTGATTGCTGGAGTTTGGCCAACCCAGGGACTTATGAGATGTAGTAAAACTGCAGAAAGCTGCTTTTCTGAGGTTTAGGTATTTCAGGTGAGGTGCAGTTGGCAGCAGATGAGTTAAATTCTGTGATAATTTTGGTTTTGGACATATATCTTCAGCCTTTGTGCTTCATGTTTACCAAAGTGTAGGAGCCTTAGATCTCAGAAATTTGATACATAGATTCAAGTTCCAAATGAGGATACTCCACGGCGCCCCCCCCCCCCCCCCCAATCTATCTAACCCGATGAACCAAGCTAGGATTCTTTAGGGCAGTTATTATTGGGAGGAGTTTTGCTCCCAGGGACCAAATTAATTTACAGAGTGAAATGAACAGGATACTATTTAATTAAATGTATCCTTCTGAGTTGAATAAAATATATTGTTTCACTCTAGGGCTTAGAACAGTTCTTTACACATAGTAGGACTCAGCAAATATGTGATGAATGAAATAAGTGACTGGTTTCCAAAAGGAGTGTAGTACTTTGTTTCCTAACTGAATCTTGGAATTTAAAAATTATTGAGAAACAATGAGGCTGGGCATGGTGGCTCATGCTTTAATCCCAGCACTTTGGGAGGCTGAGGTGGGAGGATCACTTGAAGCCAGGAGTTCAAAACCAGCCTGGGCAACAAAATGACACCTGCCAGGAGTGGTGTCTCAAGCCTGTAATCCCAGTACTTTGGGAAGGTGAGGCAGGCGGATCACGAGGTCAGGAGTTCGAGACCAGCCTGACCAACATGGTGAAACCCAGTCTCTACTACTAAAAATACAAAAATTAGCCAGGCGTGGTGGCACATGCCTGTAATCCCAGCTACTCAGGAGACTGAGGCAGGAGAATCGCTTGAACTCGGGAGGCGGAGGTTGCAGTGAGCCGAGATCGCGCCATTGCACTCCAGCCTGGGCGACAGAGCAAGACTCCATGTCAAAAAAACAAAAAACCAAAACAAAACAATGAAAGCTTGAAAAACTGTGCGTGCTCATGCTAGGAGAATAGGCAGTGGTACTGAAAGACAGGATGTGGGATAGATCTCAACCACCTTTTTGTCACCTTGGGCAAGTCATTAAGTGCTTCTGAAGGTTCTTTCAAAGCAGTAATATTAGTATGTTAACAGTAGTATGTTAAGGCTTTAAACTTTAGCAACTTCTTTAGATTAGATTGTTTAATGGTCCTAAGCAAGTGTTCTGTATAGGGAGAATAAAAAAGAAACAGTATAGAATGGAAGCAGAGGAATCTAACAGATCTACAGTCAACTTTCACTGAATTCCTCCAAAGATGAGGGTTAGGTGGGAAGGTTGTCATAGATTAGCCAAGTTCAAGAGTTAAAACTTGAAAAACAATGCAGACTGGATTCAGGGTAAATTTCTTACTTAAAATAACATGTATTTTCCAATTTAGGATTATCTAAGGTTATAAAACTATACCATGCAGCATTTGATAGTTAACATTACTTAAATCACTTTAAATGTTACTTAAAGGAGGCATTCTTTATTAGGAATCAGTTGATTATCTTATTATTAGTATAAGACTTGATTTGGGCAGAGAGGTTTCCAGCTGTTTATTCCTTTTCTTATTCTTTCCTTTTCACACCTACTTTTGACTTGTAGACTCACATTGTATCCAGTCTTTTAAATGAATTCACATCATTTCTAATAAATATTCTGTTGATTTTCTTCAATATTATATGTATACAGTCCATATCCTTTACAAATACTTAATATTCTGACCTCTTTCTTGTCATTATTTTTACCACTTATTACTTTAAGATGACAGAATGCTACTACAATTTATGTTAGTTTCTATTATATATTGTTTCCTTATAATATGGAAATTTTCTTACATTCCTAAGTTTTATAAATGTTTCAAAACTAGATTTAGATGTTGACTGTCATGTCTTTTTCTTTGCAGTGAATGATATTTTATGTCAGTAACATAAGAACCATTTGTACATACGATATATGAATATTTACTATATAATCCGTGTAAGGCGCTGTGCTGAGCCTTCTTACAAACTTTTTTCATTTAATCTTTCCAACCACCTTATGAAGTGAGTGCTATTTTTCTCCTTTCTTATTGAAGCTGAAGAAACAGTATTGGAGAACTAAAGCAACATTTCATCTCTAGTATGTATTAAGGGTTGGATAAACTCAAAAGTCATGTGATACACAAGCCCCTGCTCTTAACCACAATGTTGTATCGTTTTGGCTGTCCTTGAATTCCTGATAAAACCCCATTTGGTCATGTTGCTTTACTATTTTAAATATGTTTCTATATTTAATATAATAAATTTAAACCTAGAATTTGGTATACAATTGGCCTTCTGTATCCACAGGTTCTGAATCCATAGATTCAACCAGCTGTGGATTGAAAATATTCTGGAAAAAAAAAGCATTGTTGCATCTGTACTGAACATGTACAGTCTCATTTTGGTCATTATTCCCTAACAATACAGTATAACAACTATTTATGTAGCATTTACATTGTGTTAGGTATTATAAGTAATCTAGAAATGATTTAAAGTATGCTGGAGGATGTGTGGATGTGTAAGTTACATGCAAGTATTATACCATTTTATATAAGGGACTTTGACATTCGCAGATTTTGGCCTCTGGGGGTCCTGGAACCAGTTCTCCTTGGATTCTTTAATGAGATTGCTTACAAGGTTTGGTGTGCCCATGAGGGCTATTAAGATAAGGTTAGCTCATAAAATGATTAGAAGGCTTTCTGTGTTTTCCTGTGCTTTTGGAATTGTTTAGTGTAGGATTATGTTGAGTCATTCAAAATTGGTGGTGTATGATCTTTTTTGATTTGAAAAATTAGATAGCGTTCAACTGAGGTACTTGTTACTTTGAAGATTTGGTGAACATGACTGTATCAGGGCTGAGCTGCTCATTTAGAGCAAATTTTAGGTAAAGTTTCCAAATTTTGCTTATTGTCTTTTAAATTTTCTATCTTTTCTAGGGTCAAATTTTAAATTTTTTTAGTTCTAGAAAATTCTAAATTTCATTTAGGTTTCTGTATTTATTGGTCTAAAGTTTTGTCCTAAATCTGTGTGTGTGTGTGTGTATGTGTGTGTGTGTGTGTGTGTATGTATGTACATATATATATATGTATGTAGACATGCCATTTTTTTTATCCCTGCTTGTTTTGTCGTCAGTAGTGTTTGCCAGATGCTGATCTTATTTCCTGCTTTTTTTTTTGAGACGGGGTTTTGCTCTCTCACCCAAGCTGGAGTGCAATGGTGCAATCTCAGCTCACTGCAACTTCTGCCTCCCAGGTTCAAGCAATTCTCCTGCCTCAGCCTTCTGAGTAGCTGGGACTACAGGTGTACACCACCACGCCCAGCTACTTTTTGTAATTTTACTAGAGAGAGGGTTTCATCGTGTTGGCCAGGCTGGTCTTAAACTCCTGACCCCGAGTGATCAGCCTGCCTTGGGCTCCCGAAGTACTGGGCAGTTTCTCTTTGTATTTCTAATGGATTCAATCCAAACTTGTGTTTTTGTCTTTTAGAATTTAACCATGCACATGTGGTGATAACTGATAAATTTAATCTTTTTATTGTCATCTGATTATCCATTTATTAGTCTTGTTTTCTCCATTCAGTTTTGATGGATAGACCAAATTTTCATTGTATCACCACCCCCACCCTTGTCTTTAACGTTTTCTTTTCAATTTTGGCTCTTTTAATTTTAAACAAATATATTTTTATAATATAAAATTTTGATAATATAAAACATTAATAGCTTTTTTCGGTAACATAAAAAATTAACTTTTTTCTCCACCCATTTGCCCCAAATTAGGTAAGACATTTTAGCATGTTTTTTCTTATGGTATTCCTAGTTTTGTTGGGATAATATAGAATTGTAATTCTAGGTGATGAATTTTCTTAGTGTTGCAGATGCATTATTAGTAGCTAGTTTTTTTTAATTAACTATTTAATTTTAACTGTGTTTTTTGGTCTGTTGTATAATGCTTTTTGATGGTTTGATGCCACTCTGCTTTTTTTTTTTTTCCAGATAAGTTAACTCTCTGTGTTACCTTGTAAGATTTTACTCTTTGTTTTTAAGAGTTCAGAAATTTCACTTGCGTGTGTTTATGTATGTATCTTTTTAATGGTCCTGCCTAGGATTTTTCGTCTGAAATCTGTGTTCTCAGGAATTTTTCTTCCACTCTTTTCCTCATCTTCATTTAAAACTACATTATTTGGATTTTATACGTCACTTATCTTTCTTCCTGGCTTCAAATGTTTCTTCTCTCCCATTTTGTCCTGTATGCTGTGGTAACTTTTTAGTTTGATTATCTAGATTATTATTTTTGTAATGCCAGTTCTGTATTTACTACCCTTATATGTGGTCAGATAGTTTACAAAGAGTTTGTTTTTAATAATATATATTTTTAGTTTGGTTCTGAAGTACACATAATTGAATTAATTTTGCCAATTTTCTCATGATCAGCTCTTCCTGCAAATATATTTTCATTTATTTGTTAAATTGCTTATTTTAAATAATAAACACACACGAACCCCCTATTTAAAACAAAAGCTGGAACTTCGATAATAACCTATATCCCTTATCCTATCCCTTTACTTTCATTTGAGTGTATCATCTTGAATCCTCTGTTCATCTTCCTGTTGATTTATTGCATCTATATCAATGGCTGAAGGTATTTTTTTTAATGTTAGTTGTTTTAACTTAAAAATTTTAAGAACTTTTCCCTGCTACAATATCTAGAAGGTAGTCGTCTGTATTTTTAACCAAGAGTTTTAAAGTTATATTTGCAACATTTTATACTCTTTTTCATCTGTGCTTGAGTTTTGTATATGGTGCGAGGTAGGGATACAGTTTTATTTTCATCATATACAGATTGAATCTCTCATATCCAAAATGCTTGGGACCAGAAGTGTTTTGGATTTTGGACTTTTTTTTTTTTCCCTTCAGATTTTGGAATATTTGTATTTTGCTTACCTGGGTTGGGTAAATATCCGAAATTTGAAAATCTGAAATCTGAAATAAGCCAGTGAGCATTTCCTTTCAACATCTTGTTGGTTCTCAGAAAATATGGAGTTTTCAAATTGTGGAGCATTTCTTATTTCTGGCTTGGAGTTTTGGGATGTGCAACCTGTAAATGATTTTAAAAAGTTCTTTTGTTATCCTTGCTTTATTGAAAAGTTAATGCTCTCTTCTACTGAATTGATAGGCCATCTTTGTCATATATGCAAAAGTTTAATGCAAAATTTTTTTCCCTTTCCTTGACTTTCATCATTCATTTTGTGAATATCATCCTGTGTTCATTGTTGTTGCTTTAAAATAATCTCTCATACTGGAAAAGAAAGTTCTTTGCCTTTGTTCCTTTTTTTCAGAAGTAACACTTGACTTTTCCTTAGAAATTTTAGAATGATCATACCAAGCTCTCTCAAATCCTCTGTCTTTTTGATTAATTTGATTGAATCTGTAGATCCATTTGGGATTATTAAGATCTTTATGATACAGGATGAGCAGGATATACTATTTTTATTAGGTCGTGTTTAATATCTCTTGTATGGTTTATAATTTAACACAAAACTATTGTACATCTTTTGTTTCAGGTAGTTGATAATTTCTGATAACTGTTATATGGCAGTGCTTTTAAAAATTTGTTATTGGTGTATGCAAATGCAGTGGTCTTTTGTATGTTAATTTTATACCTAGCCACCTTGCTAAATGTTTCTAATACCTTTTCCAGAGACAATTTTGTACTTTCTGTGTAAAAGATCATATCATTAAGGGAGGAGACCACGCCTCATATTGTCTTATGCCCAATTTCTGCCCTCAAAGAAAGAAAAAGTAAAAACTAAAAGGCAGAAATGAAATCCACAAGCAGACAGCCCAGGGCCACACCCTGGGCCTGGTAGTTAAAGATCGACCCCTGACCTAATCAGTTATGTTATCTATAGATTACAGACATTGCACAGACACTGTGAAAATCCCGATACTGTTTTGTTCAGATCTAATTACCGGTGCATGCAGCCCCCAGTCACATACCCCCTGCTTGCTCATTTGATCATGACCCTCTCACACGCACCCTCTTAGAGTTGTGAGCCCTTAAAAGGGACAGGAATTGCTCACCCCGGGAGCTCGGCTCTTGAGACAGGAGTCTTGCTGATGCCCCCAGCCGAATAAACCCCTTCCTCCTTTAACTCGGTTCTGAGGAGTTTTGTCTGCGGCTCGTCCTGCTACATCATGATTAAAAAGTTTTATGTATAATTTCAGTTTTTGTGCCTGTACTTTCATTTTTTTTCCTGTACTAGCAAATACTTCCAATAAATATTGATTAGAAGTGATAACAATGAGTATTTTTTTGTTCTTGCTGATCTAAAAAGGCAGTTACCTACTTTTGTACCTCATGCATTTCTGAAATATTTACATGTGTTAGTTGTGCAGATTTACAAAGTAGGTTCTGTTTAACTAAAAGATATTGTAGTATTTTCAGTCGTGATGCTTGCAGGTATTTTTTCTTTGGGTACTGGTGACCTTTGTTTAAGCTTTCACCCTAGGTATCCTGGGTGTGGTGGTGGAGGGGTGCTGGTAGTTTGTCAGTCTCTTCTCTGTCATCCTAGGAACTGTGAAGTCAGGCAGGGCACTTTTTTTTTGTATTAGTGGCCCTCACTAATTTCCTTCTCCAGGGGCCACTCCACAATTGATTTCTGCCCTGATGTGCTTAGAGTAAGGTGTCTACAGGGTCTTTCTTCCCCTGACACTGGCATAATTTTACTCTCTAATGTCATAGAATTGCTTTAAGCACTGACCTGCAGCAGTGGCCTGCCTTTTTCCTACAATATAATCACTGATTTTTGTTATGTTTGAAGGACCAAATTTGGCTTGTGAAAGTGAGTTTAGGAATGTCACTATATAATGTGAGCAAGTAGATGATGTGAAAGTTGAATTTATAAAAGGATGAGGCCTTGCATTTATTTTGGCAGACTTTAATTAATTTCCAAGGACATCATCCTTGTCATGACATCTTGTTTTATGTATGTAGTAAGTAATTTTTCAGTTTTTCTCTTTTTTGCCCCTTGATTAACTCTGCTTCAGTACAGACCATCTGCTTTATTTTTAGTTTTTGGTTCTCTGAACTGCTGGATATTTTAAATGCCCAGCAATATTTTCCTTAGTCTTGTTACTATAGGTTTAGATCAGTTTCGTATAATATGGTTTTTATGGACTGTCTTAATTATCTGTAGTGCTTGCTAAAAGTGCAGACTTCTGTGCCTCACCCTAGACGTATTGTTTCAAGATGTTGAGGGTTGGGCTAAAGCCTGCTTAATAAGAATCGCAGATTATTCTTCTGCACTTAATGTTTGAGGATCACTGGTTGAAGTTAATTAGTATTCTTAAAGGTAAAAGTGCCTTGAGCACTGTGTAAATTGACTGCAGGGGTCCTTTAGGGATTGAATTATCACAATACACCAAATTTAATATGGAAGCAGGGTCTTTGAACGGACATTGTTTTTTTTTGTTTCAGGTGTTTCTCTCCATCAGTGCAGCAACATGTTTCCTTGTAGAGGAGCTGTCTCCTCCCTCAGGCTTTTCTGGCCAACATCTCTATGGAAACCCAAAGCTTCAGGTGGCTAGGTGGGATACTTGCCCCTCTTACTCCTGGAGGCATATAATGATTTTGGGTTTTTCCTCCCTCTAGCACCAGCAGACGTTTTTGAATCAACTGAGAGAAATTACGGGGATTAATGACACCCAGATACTACAGCAAGCCTTGAAGGTATGGCCTCTGTTTTATGATATACAGTTTGTTTGATACTCCTTTCTTGATATTTGAAGGATAGTAATGGAAACTTGGAATTAGCAGTGGCTTTCCTTACTGCGAAGAATGCTAAGACCCCTCAGCAGGAGGAGACAACTTACTACCAAACAGCACTTCCTGGCAATGATAGATACATCAGTGTGGGAAGCCAAGCAGATACAAGTAAGTTTTCTTTCTTTTCTTATTATTTTAATTTAATTTTGAGAAAGATAGTTTTGCTTTTCAGATGTGATTGATCTCACTGGAGATGATAAAGATGATCTTCAGAGAGCAATTGCCTTGAGTTTGGCCGAATCAAACAGGGCATTCAGGGAGACTGGAATAACTGATGAGGAACAAGCCATTAGCAGGTAAAAACATAATTTGTATAAAGCAGATATAATAATGCTGCATTTTTTTCCACCATTGATTAAGAGTTCTTGAAGCCAGCATAGCAGAGAATAAAGCATGTTTGAAGAGGACACCTACAGAAGTTTGGAGGGATTCTCGAAACCCTTATGATAGAAAAAGACAGGACAAAGCTCCCGTTGGGCTAAAGAATGTTGGCAATACTTGTTGGTTTAGTGCTGTTATTCAGGTAAGGATTTTTCTTTATTCAGTTCTTATTTGTCAGGTTATGTTAAATTGTTGTTCTTTTTCAGTCATTATTTAATCTTTTGGAATTTAGAAGATTAGTTCTGAATTACAAGCCTCCATCAAATGCTCAAGATTTACCCCGAAACCAAAAGGTAAAATTCAAAAGATTTTTTTAAGCAGTATAGTGTTTTTGTTTTTGTTTTTTTCCTTCAATAGGAACATCGGAATTTGCCTTTTATGCGTGAGCTGAGGTATCTATTTGCACTTCTTGTTGGTACCAAAAGGAAGTATGTTGATCCATCAAGAGCAGTTGAAATTCTTAAGGATGCTTTCAAATCAAATGACTCACAGCAGGTAGTTCTGTTGCACTGACTTGTTCATTAACCTCAAATATCAACAGGCTTTTTTCTTTTCACAGCAAGATGTGAGTGAGTTTACACACAAATTATTAGATTGGTTAGAAGATGCCTTCCAAATGAAAGCTGAAGAGGAGACGTAAGTTACCGTGAAGTTTAGCAATGGGGTTTTAATCACATTTATATTTTTTAACATACTTTAGGGATGAAGAGAAGCCAAAGAACCCCATGGTAGAGTTGTTCTATGGCAGATTCCTGGCTGTGGGAGTACTTGAAGGTAGAGTTATACATTTACTTTTTATTGCAAGTTTGAGTATTATTAATTTTCTCCCTTCTTATAGGTAAAAAATTTGAAAACACTGAAATGTTTGGTCAGTACCCACTTCAGGTCAATGGGTTCAAAGATCTGCATGAGTGCCTAGAAGCTGCAATGATTGAAGGAGAAATTGAGTCTTTACATTCAGAGAATTCAGGAAAATCAGGCCAAGAGGTGAGTTTAACATTTTCATTGTCCCCTTTCTTAAAGTTTTTGTTATTGTTTTATTTCCTTTCAGCATTGGTTTACTGAATTACCACCTGTGTTAACATTTGAATTGTCAAGATTTGAATTTAATCAGGCATTGGGAAGACCAGAAAAAATTCACAACAAATTAGAATTTCCCCAAGTTTTATATTTGGACAGGTATGGTTTGATATACTGCATGACTTAGTTTGCGGAAATGCTAATGATTACCTTTTTCTGATAGATACATGCACAGAAACAGAGAAATAACAAGAATTAAGAGGGAAGAGATCAAGAGACTGAAAGATTACCTCACGGTATTACAACAAAGGCTAGAAAGGTATTTTAACTTTTATGAAATTAGGAGATAATATAAAAGCATTTGTACATTTTATGATTAACAGATATTTAAGCTATGGTTCCGGTCCCAAACGATTCCCCTTGGTAGATGTTCTTCAGTATGCATTGGAATTTGCCTCAAGTAAACCTGTTTGCACTTCTCCTGTTGACGATATTGACGCTAGTTCCCCACCTAGTGGTTCCATACCATCACAGACATTACCAAGGTAAAAAGTAATCCTGATGCAAGAGACAGTTGGTTAATAAGAAATACTCTATGCTTTGATACAGCACAACAGAACAACAGGGAGCCCTATCTTCAGAACTGCCAAGCACATCACCTTCATCAGTTGCTGCCATTTCATCGAGATCAGTAATACACAAACCATTTACTCAGTCCCGGATACCTCCAGATTTGCCCATGCATCCGGCACCAAGGCACATAACGGAGGAAGAACTTTCTGTGCTGGAAAGTTGTTTACATCGCTGGAGGACAGAAATAGAAAATGACACCAGAGGTAAGAAGTGTCTCATAGCATGGTTACTGTCAGTTAATCATTAAATGACACCTTATATCCTTAGATTTGCAGGAAAGCATATCCAGAATCCATCGAACAATTGAATTAATGTACTCTGACAAATCTATGATACAAGTAAGTGAAATTTTGAGCTAGTAATCATTGTCTGCAGTTTAACTCTTCTTTTTTTCACATTTAGGTTCCTTATCGATTACATGCCGTTTTAGTTCACGAAGGCCAAGCTAATGCTGGGCACTACTGGGCATATATTTTTGATCATCGTGAAAGCAGATGGATGAAGTACAATGATATTGCTGTGACAAAATCATCATGGGAAGAGCTAGTGAGGGACTCTTTTGGTGGTTATAGAAATGCCAGTGCATACTGTTTAATGTACATAAATGATAAGGCACAGTTCCTAATACAAGGTAAGAATATATAGGGTGGTGTGTATTTTTAATTTTATACTAGTTTTTGAAATATGATTTGCAGAGGAGTTTAATAAAGAAACTGGGCAGCCCCTTGTTGGTATAGAAACATTACCACCGGATTTGAGAGATTTTGTTGAGGAAGACAACCAACGATTTGAAAAAGAACTAGAAGAATGGGATGCACAACTTGCCCAGAAAGCTTTGCAGGAAAAGCTTTTAGCGTCTCAGAAATTGAGAGAGTCAGAGACTTCTGTGACAACAGGTTTGTCCATTTTTATTAAGTTGTGTTTGATTTTAGATATATAATTGATTCTTTTCTCATGAAGCACAAGCAGCAGGAGACCCAGAATATCTAGAGCAGCCATCAAGAAGTGATTTCTCAAAGCACTTGAAAGAAGAAACTATTCAAATAATTACCAAGGCATCACATGAGCATGAAGATAAAAGTCCTGAAACAGTTTTGCAGTCGGTAAGAACTTTTCTTTTGGCTCTCTGAACATACTAATGTTTATATTAATGATTTCCTTCTGCAGAAACCTGAAAATACTACAAGCCAACCACTTTCTAATCAGCGAGTTGTAGAGGTGGCGATCCCTCATGTAGGGAAATTTATGATTGAATCAAAGGAGGGGGGGTATGATGACGAGGTACCTTTTACAGCCCTCTGCACCATTGCTACCTTTTTTTAATGTTAACTATCTTCTGTGGCAGATCATGATGACACCGAACATGCAAGGTATTATCATGGCGATAGGTAAATCCAGGAGTGTATATGACAGGTGTGGCCCTGAAGCAGGGTTCTTTAAGGTACAATGAACATTTTCATTTTCGTGTCTTTTACCAAAATTATCATTTTCATTGCATTTTCCAGGCAATTAAGTTGGAATATGCAAGGTTGGTTAAGTTGGCCCAAGAAGACACCCCACCAGAAACCGATTATCGTTTACATCATGTAGTGGTCTACTTTATCCAGAACCAGGCACCAAAGAAAATTATTGAGAAAACATTACTAGAACAATTTGGAGATAGAAATTTGAGTTTTGATGAAAGGTAATTTGAAAGTATAAAATTCATATGCTCAACACACGCTCATATGTATGTGTTTTTTTTTAAGGTGTCACAACATAATGAAAGTTGCTCAAGCCAAACTGGAAATGATAAAACCTGAAGAAGTAAACTTGGAGGAATATGAGGTAATGTGCTTTCTTAGAGGTTAAACTACAGATGAACATTTTTAATATTTTCTTTCACCTACAGGAGTGGCATCAGGATTATAGGAAATTCAGGGAAACAACTATGTATCTCATAATTGGGCTAGAAAATTTTCAAAGAGAAAGGTAAGGCAAAGTGGACAAATATGAAAAGAGCACTAATGTTATATGTTTCTTTTTAATTTTCAAGTTATATAGATTCCTTGCTGTTCCTCATCTGTGCTTATCAGAATAACAAAGAACTCTTGTCTAAAGGCTTATACAGAGGACATGATGAAGAATTGATATCACATTATAGAAGAGAATGTTTGCTAGTAAGTTGAATGCATATAGTATGATCTTATCACTATTCTTTTTTTTTTCCTGCATTGCATTAAGAAATTAAATGAGCAAGCCGCAGAACTCTTCGAATCTGGAGAGGATCGAGAAGTAAACAATGGTTTGATTATCATGAATGAGTTTATTGTCCCATTTTTGCCATTATTACTGGTGGATGAAATGGAAGAAAAGGATATACTAGCTGTAGAAGATATGAGAAATCGATGGTGTTCCTACCTTGGTCAAGAAATGGAACGTAAGTTTAAACAATGGTAGTAGGCACCTGAGCTTTAGTTAGATTTAATTGTTTGTATTTGCAGCACACCTCCAAGAAAAGCTGACAGATTTTTTGCCAAAACTGCTTGATTGTTCTATGGAGATTAAAAGTTTCCATGAGCCACCGAAGTTACCTTCATATTCCACGCATGAACTCTGTGAGCGATTTGCCCGAATCATGTTGTCCCTCAGTCGAACTCCTGCTGATGGAAGATAAACTGCACACTTTCCCTGAACACACTGTATAAACTCTTTTTAGTTCTTAACCCTTGCCTTCCTGTCACAGGGTTTGCTTGTTGCTGCTATAGTTTTTAACTTTTTTTTATTTTAATAACTGCAAAAGACAAAATGACTATACAGACTTTAGTCAGACTGCAGACAATAAAGCTGAAAATCGCATGGCGCTCAGACATTTTAACCGGAACTGATGTATAATCACAAATCTAATTGATTTTATTATGGCAAAACTATGCTTTTGCCACCTTCCTGTTGCAGTATTACTTTGCTTTTATCTTTTCTTTCTCAACAGCTTTCCATTCAGTCTGGATCCTTCCATGACTACAGCCATTTAAGTGTTCAGCACTGTGTACGATACATAATATTTGGTAGCTTGTAAATGAAATAAAGAATAAAGTTTTATTTATGGCTACCTATGTGTTTGTAAGCAGGTATATTGTATATTAGTGTATTAGTAATACTAGATAAATGAATTTTGTCTGGGGATTAAGATTGGATAGTTAATAGATTAATACAATCTTTTAATTCTGCTCTAATGCTAGCAAATTGGAAAATGTTTAAGTCTTTGACACTTAAATTTATCTATATTTTTAACAAAGTTCTTGAACTTAGTATGGCACCGGAACCTGTTTTGAATTCAGTCAGGTTTTTACTCAAGTAAGTGGTTGATTTTTTTTAAGTCAAACTACACTGAAACTTTTATCCTTTTCTTAGATTAATCTTACTTTTTAAATGTATTTACAATATACAGCAAGGTGATTATTTCAAGAGAATCCCAAAGTACTTGAATAAGGGCTATTGTAAAATTTAAAAGAAATATTTATATATACACATATATACACATACACACATGTATATATATATTCTTCATAATGGAGGACAATGTTTTGCAATATATAAATCATTCTATTTTTGTAAATTGTATATCACTTTAATTGAAAATGTTCTCTACTAATTAATACTGTGAAACAAAATTGATGTTGTTTAACTAGAAGTTATGAGTATCTTAACTGCCTTTATTCCTTTTCAAAAAGGAAAAAGCTGTAGAACATTTTGTAGATGAAACTACTGTTTAAGATTAATGAATTAATATTGTGAATGAAAATCAAAATCCATACTTTAAAGGTAATCATGTTACTAACAACCTATTTTTGAATTCATAAAAATTTCTTTATAAATGATGTTTTGTGAACATAGTAAAATAGACCATTATACTATGTGTATGTTTGATACAGCGTCGCCAAAACTAGTGTTCTTTATTAGTGCCTCTCACAAAAGATCCTGGATGGAGGAGTAAGATGAAATATTATGCTATTATATGATGCTGTTTGTAAAGGTATTAATGTACTAGTAAGGTGTTAATGACAAGGAATTAGTACTATTCCTGTTGTAAAGTTAGATTTTGCATATTGTATCTATCAAAATATGTTTGGGTTTAGATTTTAAGTTGTCTACTGAGCAGATTTCTGCATTGGTTTTCCAGTCCTGTTAAAAGTTTAGAAACTTCATATGTGTCATCACAGCTTTTGTAAAGAAAGTATCCTTAATATTTTATGACATTCTACCACAGTGGTAAAGTTGTTTGTGTTTGTGTATAATTG